CCAGGCAGGGATGGATGCAGGCAGGGGAATGGGGGTTTGATGTCCCTGGGCTGAATTAGCCAGGCATGCTGGTGCATGCCTGTAATCCCAGCCACTCGGGAGGCTGAAGCAGGAGCATCACTCAAGCCCAGTAGTTTGAGGCTGCAGTGAGTTATGATTGCACTATTACACTCCAGCCTGGGTGAGACAGTGAGATCCTGTCTCTAATAATAATAATAATAATAATAATAATAATAATAATAATAATAAAGTCCCTGGGCCTGCCCACATCCCAGGTTGACGTCTTTGAGCACCCTCCTGATTCCCCTGTCAGCTTTTGAAGTTAGCCCACAGCAGCCTCGGTCCCTGACCCCCGTGCCCCGGCTGCCCCTGCCTGGGCTCCCCTGCTACTTGAGACAAGCTAGCCATTTCCATTTCAGTACAGCTGAAGGACACTTATGAGACCAACACTTTCTTCTTCTTGGTGTTTGACCTGTAAGTACCCAGCACTGGAGCAAGCCACACCTGAGAGAACCTCCGACTGCTGTCCCCTCCCCAACCCCAGGGCTGCCTGGAGACCACAGCCAGCTCCTGCGCTGAGGATGCCAAATACAATCACGGTGTTTAGACAGATCAGCCCCTGGGGTCAGGCTGCCGGCTTTGGAAACCTGGGTTCACCACTTGTGGGCTGGATCATTTCTTTAAATCTTGGTTTTCTCATCAGTATTATGGGAGTGATAATAGCACAGTGACTGGCATAGTGTGAATACTAATAATTATTAGCTACAGGCGGGCGCAGTGGCTCACAACCGTAATCCCAGCAGTTTGGGAGGCTGAGGCCCCAGCTACGCGGGAGGCTGAGGCAGGAGAATCGCTTGAACCCAGGAGGCGGAGGTTGAAGTGAGCCGAGATCACGCCGTTGAACTCCAGCCTGGGCTACGAGAGCGAAACTCCATCTCAAAAACAAAAACAAAACAAAACAAAAAAAACCCCAAAACTCTTGGCCTCACGTGATTCTCCCACCTCGGCCTCCCAAAGTGCTGGGATTACAGGCATAAGCCACCGTGCCTGGCACAGTATAGTGATATAATTGTTCTATTTTATTATTGGTTGTTAGTCTCTGACTGTGCCTAACTTATAAACTTCATCTTAGGTATGTACATATAGGAAAAACATAGTAAGTATAGGCTTCAGTGCTATCCATGGTTTCAGGCATCCACTGGGGGTCTTGGAACATATCCTATGCAGATAAAGAGGGATGACTGTAGACATATATAAAGTAGAACAAGGGGTTAGCAAGAGACAGGGGCTTCCTTAGACCGAGTGGTCAGGAAAGCATGTCCAGGAAGTGACCCAAGCAGAGGGTGGCAGGATGTAAGGTCGGTCAGCACCAAAGACCAGGTCCTGCAGGCATTTTAGCCATAGTAAGGAGTTTGGAGGGTCAAGACTGGGAGGGTGACATGATCTGATTTACTTTTTTTTTTTTTTTTGAGACAGAGTTTTGCTATTGTCGCCCAGGCTGGAGTATAGTGGTGCGATCTCGGCTCACTGCAACCTCCGTCTCCTGGGTTCAAGTGATTCTCCTGCCTCAGTCTCCCAAGTAGCTGGGATTACAGGCACCCACCACCATGCCCAGCAAATTTTTTATGTGTGTACTGTTTTAGTAGAGACAGGGTTTTGCCATGTTGGCCAGTCTGGTCTCGAACTCCTGACCTCAAGTGATCCACTCGCCTCGGCCTCCCAAAGTGCTGGGATTACAGGCGTGAGCCACTGCGCCCAGGCTGACTTCCTTTTGAAAAGATCTCACTGACTATCTAGGGACGACTGTAATGAGGCGGGATTGGAAAAAGGGAGGCCAGCAGTATTGAGGAGAGAGGCAGGTGGTAGAGGTTGCATCTGGGGTGTGGTCCAAAGATCAATATCATCATCACCATCACCACCATCATCACCATCATCATGCCCCTGCTTTGGCATCAATAGGATTAGTAAGATGAGCCCCTTATTTCTAAGCATCAAATGTGAACAATACAAAGTGCTCTGTGAAATGCAAATTCCAGACTTATCATGGGCCAGGCACAGTGCCTCACACCTGTAATCTCAACACTTTGGGAGGCTGTGGTGGGAGGATTGCTTGAGGCCAGGAGTTTGAGACCAGCCTGGGCAACAAAGTGAGACCCCATCTCTACAAAAAAATATAAAATTAAGGCCAGGCATGGTGGTTCACCCCTGTAATCCCAGTACTTTGGGAGGCTGAGGCAGGCGGATCAGATGAAGCCGGGAGTTCGAGACCAGCCTGGGCAACATGGCAAAACCCCATCTCTACAAAAAATACAAAAGTTAGCCCAGGATGGTGACAGATATCTGTAATCCCAGTCACTCAGGAGGATGAGGCACAAGAATGGCATGAACCCAGGAAGCAGAGGTTGCAGTTAGCTGAGATCGTGCCACTGCACTCCAGCCTGGGCAACAGAGGAAGACTTTCTCGGACCCCTCCAGACTCACCAGCTGCAGCTGTCTCGACTGCTCTGTGGCACTGTCCTGTATAGCCCTTGGGGACAGCTCAAATGTCTTTAACCTTTGAAGAAGTTGCTGGGGGAAGCTATTTTTAATGCTGCCCTGAGGAGCCCTCCAGGGTATAACTAGATTGTTCTAGCAGAGTCCTTTCTAGATCATCCCAGGAGGTAAGAAGATTGAACCTCAATTCTTAATCCTGTAATTGGCAAACTTTGCTCCTGCAACTCTTGCACAGCCGATTCTTCCCATTTGTTTCCTGGGAAAAAATCGGGATACTCGGCCAGGCGTGGTGGCTCACGCCTGTAATCCCAACACTTTGGGAGGCTGAGACGGGTGATCACCTGAGGTCAGGAGTTGAAGACCAGCCTGGGCAACATGATGAAACGCTGTCTCTACTAAAAATACAAAAATTAGCTGGGTGTGGTAGTGGGCACCTGTAATCCCAGCTACTCGGGAGGCTGAGGTAGGAGAATTGCTTGAACCTGGGAGGCAGAGGTTGCAGTGAGCCGAGATTGCATCATTGCACTCCAGCCTGGGTGATGAGCAAAAACTCCATCTCAAAAAAAAAAAAAAAAAAAAATCGGGATACTCACGTCCTTCTGATCTGGGTCTGGGGTCCTGGGCCAGTGGTTCATAGTCCCCTCTTTCAGCCTCCAGCCATCATTTAGGCCCCGATACATCCCAGTCCACACTGTCACTTCCACAGATGGGAAGACACTGATACAATGGAGATGGAACAGAAATGGTGCTTGGGCTGGGACTCTCCCAAGTCCACCAACTTCAGGGCCCAGGGCAGGGCAAGGTACTGCTCACAGGGCCACCAGCTCGGGGCCCATTGCTTCCCTGGTCACTTCTAGCCATCCTGGCCTGGAACTAGGGTAATGGGAACCTGGGGAGGGGACTTAGCTGAAGAAATGCCTACCTCATGAAATGGTGGGAAAAATTTTTCCAGGGGAAAAATTCAGTCAGGGGAGAAACCTAGGCCTATTCCTCGGAGGGTTGATGAGAGCCTGAGCCCCTGATGTGGGCCACCTCTCCAGCCTCCTCTGCTTTTCTCCCAGTTCTTCCAGAACACTTCTCACTTCCCCGGCTCCTCTCCCCAGACTGTGGTTCTCCACGGAGAGTGGCCCACTTAGCTTCTAGAGGTATCAGGGTGGAAGGCAGCTCTCTGGGAGCACCGATCCAGCTATCAACCCTCTGTTTCCACAGGATGAAGAGAGGGGAGCTCTTTGACTACCTCACTGAGAAGGTCACCTTGAGTGAGAAGGAAACCAGGTGAGGGTCCCTTTGCCCTTCTCTCCGCTCCCAGGAAGAGTAACAAGTGTGTGCCCCACCCTAGAAAGATCATGCGAGCTCTGCTGGAGGTGATCTGCACCTTGCACAAACTCAACATCGTGCACCGGGACCTGAAGCCCGAGAACATTCTCTTGGATGACAACATGAACATCAAGCTCACAGACTTTGGCTTTTCCTGCCAGCTGGAGCCGGGAGAGAGGCTGCGAGGTCTGGTAACATGGCCTTGGCCCACGTCCAGGCCACAACGCTCGGCTAATTTTTGTATTTTTAGTAGAGACAGGGTTTCACCATGTTGGTCAGGCTGGTCTCGAACTCCTGACCTTACGATCCGCCCGCCTCGGCCTCCCAAAGTGCTGTGATTACAGGCGTGAGCCACCATGCCCAGCAGGGCTAGGCATTTCTTCAGGTAAGTCCTCTCCCAGGTTCCCATTACCCTTGCTGACCTGCCCTGATGATGACTGTTCCTGCAGAGGTCTGCGGGACCCCCAGTTACCTGGCCCCTGAGATTATCGAGTGCTCCATGAATGAGGACCACCCGGGCTACGGGAAAGAGGTGGACATGTGAGTGCGCCGGGAAAGGAGGAGCACCCAGCGGGTAAGTGGCCCTGGGCCCTCGCATGTCCAGGTGGAGCACTGGCGTCATCATGTACACGCTGCTGGCCGGCTCCCCGCCCTTCTGGCACCGGAAGCAGATGCTGATGCTGAGGATGATCATGAGCGGCAACTACCAGTTTGGCTCGCCCGAGTGGGATGATTACTCGGACACCGTGAAGGACCTGGTGAGAGGCCAGGCCAACTGGCTCCTGGGCTCACATTCTCGGTTCCCCTCTCCTCCTCTCACAGGTCTCCCGATTCCTGGTGGTGCAACCCCAGAACCGCTACACAGCGGAAGAGGCCTTGGCACACCCCTTCTTCCAGCAGTACTTGGTGGAGGAAGTGCGGCACTTCAGCCCCCGGGGGAAGTTCAAGGTACTAAGCGTCCTGATCCAGGCCCGCCAGCTCTGCAGCCCAGCTTCTCCGCCTGGCCCTGCAGGTGATCGCTCTGACCGTGCTGGCTTCAGTGCGGATCTACTACCAGTACCGCCGGGTGAAGCCTGTGACCCGGGAGATCGTCATCCGAGACCCCTATGCCCTCCGGCCTCTGCGCCGGCTCATCGACGCCTACGCTTTCCGAATCTATGGCCACTGGGTGAAGAAGGGGCAGCAGCAGAACCGGGCAGCCCTTTTCGAGAACACACCCAAGGCCGTGCTCCTCTCCCTGGCCGAGGAGGACTACTGAGGGGCTGGCCAGTCAGGGAGGGCTAGGGGGCAGGTGGGGAGGGGAAGCCATGGAAATACAAGTCAAAGGGGTGAGATGCGTGCAGGCCTCTGCAGAAGGAGCACTTGGCCCTGGCCAGGAACCCCTGGAACTGAGGCCACGATCCCCTCTCAAAGGCTGTGCACAAGGGAAGTGGGTGTTCCCACCACACAGCAATACCTGCAGGCTGGGGCAGGCCCTGGGTGGGCAGAGATCACACGTGGCCTGAGAACCAGGAACCCCCTGCTCCTCTACTTCCTAGATGAGCCACCATCTCCATTTCTCTTTAGGGGAGGCCCAGAGTTACTGACACTCAGGCTTTCTTCCCTTAGGGTCACAGGGTGAGGATCAAAGACACAAATGTCTGAGATACACAATTGCAGGAGATTTTATTGGCCCCATGACATCCAGTGACAGTGTGGGAGCAGGCTACTCTCCAGGGACATGTTTTTGGAGGCATATGGAGAAGGGGGCCCAGGCGAGGTGGCTCACACCTGTAATCCCAGCACTTTGGGAGGTCGAGGTGGGAGGATCGCTTGAGGCCAGGAGTTCGAGACCACCCTGGGCAACAGAGCGAGATCCCATCACTACAAAAATTCAAAAAATTAGCCAGGCATGGTGGTGCACACTTGTAGTCCCAGCTACTCAGGAGGCTGAGGTGGGAGAATTGCTTGGGCCCAGGAATTCAAGGCTAGAGTGAGCCGTGATCACCAGTGCACTCTAGCCTGGGCAACAGAGAAAGACCCTGTCTCAAAAAAAAAAAAAAAAAAAAA